GGAAGGTCCGCACAGCCTGTCTCTGCTCAGTTGCAATAAACGTGACATCTTGGGAGCGTTCCCCAGAGTTTGTCTGCTTCTAGAACCCGGGTCGCTCCTGCTGCGGTTCCAGGTTTGGCCGCCAGAAGACGCTGCCGCCTCAGACGAGGGCGGGCTGTGTGGGGCGGGAGTACCAGAAAGGGTCGGCGTGTGTCCCCGGGATGCTCGCAGCTTCCCTCTGCCCAGACTGGGGTGGCTTTCGGCGCAATCTGTCAAGCTGTTGGACCTGCCGTCCCCACTCTGACCATTGGCTGGGAAAAGTGGATCTGGCTGATGCTCCCAGAGCCCAGGAGCCAGGGCGGAGCGGGGCGGCGGCTGCTCCCACGATCCCAAGGCCGCGCACCTGCCTCCTCCCCCTCCGCCGCCGCCACCTGAGGGATCGGGAACAAAGGTGCTTTGTACAGGCCGCAACCACCTCATTACTTCGTCTTAGGGACTGGGGCCGCGTGGGCCCCCAGCCCGGAACGAAGGTGTGGAGCGGCAAGGGACAGACGCCAATCCTAAAGTGAGCATCTAGCGCGCCACCTAAGGCTCTTTAGGGAAGGTGGTCCCAGAGCTGTGTTGTCCCTTCCGCTTGCACTGTCCCTAGATGTGCAAAGAAAACGGGGCAGTGCATGAAGGTGGTTGGACAGGCTTCATGGATCCTCGCCCGCGCCTCACTTTCCCCTATCTGGGCAAAGGTTATGTACCCTTATTTAAAATCTTCCAAACTTCTAATAAGGCAGTCTACCCTGCACTAAAGCAGACACGAAAGAGATGACCTCCCTAAAAATACTGCTGTTGGAATACGTCCTTCCTTCCCGCCCCCTCGCAGTGCGGTGCAGCCTCAGTGGAAGCTTTGGCGAACCTGGCGCGCGCTGCGGTGCACAGAGGGTTAACTGGAGTTGGCGCTGGGTGGAGAGGAGGAGACGCGCTCCCATTGGCGGAAAGTTATTCAGGGGCGGGGTCAGTGAATCTCCGTACCCCACTCCCCTTTCCGCAACTTCCCTCTTCACTTTGTACCTTTCTCTCCTCGACTGTGAAGCGGGCCGGGACCTGCCAGGCCAGACCAAACCGGACCTCGGGGGCGATGCGGCTGCTGCCCCTGCTGCGGACTGTCCTCTGGGCCGCGTTCCTCGGCTCCCCTCTGCGCGGGGGCTCCAGCCTCCGCCACGTAGTCTACTGGAACTCCAGTAACCCCAGGTAGCCGGGCCGAACCGGGCGAGCGCACAGCCCTCCTCAGCCCACCCCTGCGTTATGCCTGCAGGTTGCTTCGAGGAGACGCCGTGGTGGAGCTGGGCCTCAACGATTACCTAGACATTGTCTGCCCCCACTACGAAGGCCCAGGGCCCCCTGAGGGCCCCGAGACGTTTGCTTTGTACATGGTGGACTGGCCAGGCTATGAGTCCTGCCAGGCAGAGGGCCCCCGGGCCTACAAGCGCTGGGTGTGCTCCCTGCCCTTTGGCCATGTTCAATTCTCAGAGAAGATTCAGCGCTTCACACCCTTCTCCCTCGGCTTTGAGTTCTTACCTGGAGAGACTTACTACTACATCTGTGAGTGGCCAAGGGCACACTGGACACCTCTTTGCTAACTTTTTCCCACTTTCCCACTACCCAGCGGTGCCCACTCCAGAGAGTTCTGGCCAGTGCTTGAGGCTCCAGGTGTCTGTCTGCTGCAAGGAGAGGAGTAAGTGGGTTGGGAGCATGGACCCTACTGGCGACTGATCAGTGCTACCCCCTCCCCCTCACAGAGTCTGAGTCAGCCCATCCTGTTGGGAGCCCTGGAGAGAGTGGCACATCAGGGTGGCGAGGGGGGGACACTCCCAGCCCCCTCTGTCTCTTGCTATTACTGCTGCTTCTGATTCTTCGTCTTCTGCGAATTCTGTGAGCCAAGCAGACCTTCCCTCTCATCCCAAGGAGCCAGAGTCCTCCCAAGATCCCCTGGAGGAGGAGGGATCCCTGCTGCCTGCACTGGGGGTGCCAATTCAGACCGACAAGATGGAGCATTGATGGGGGAGATCAGAGGGTCTGAGGTGACTCTTGCAGGAGCCTGTCCCCTCATCACAGGCTAAAGAAGAGCAGTAGACAGCCCTGGACACTCTGAAGCAGAGGCAAGACAAACACAGGCGCTTTGCAGGCTGCTCTGAGGGTCTCAGCCCATCCCCCAGGAGGACTGGGATTTGGTATGATCAAATCCTCAAGCCAGCTGGGGGCCCAGGCTGAAGACCTGGGGACAGGTCGATTGCTGGACCAGGGCAAAGAAGAAGCCCTGCCATCTGTGCCCTGTGGGCCTTTTCCCTGGGGCAGCACCTTGCCCTCCCCAGGGGATCACTCACTTGTCTTCTATGAAGACGGACTCTTCATGAGGTTGAATTTCATGCCAGTTTGTATTTTTATAAGTATCTAGACCAAACCTTCAATAAACCACTCATCTTTTTGTTGCCCTCCCCAATCTACTGCCCTCAGGCCACTTCCCTGATAGCA